CAGCTCAAAGACCTGCTGAGCCTCCTGTCTTTTTCAGTTCCCATGCCCCCAGCACTTCTCCTTGGCCTCCTTTGGCCCAATTGACAATGTCCATTCTCAATGCCTTCCCACCCAGCGCTGAGCCCCACTGGGTGAAGGCAATGCCTGTCATGTTCACCACAATATCCCCTCCCCCATCACCACGACTGGTCCACAGTGATGCTCAAAAAAGATCTGTTGGTAGGCAATGCGAAGGTGCATTCATGTCATCCTGCAGGCGGAATTCTCCACGAGTTTTGAGCAGCCTCGGGTTTCCCACCACCTCCAAATCATGGAAGACACAGGGTAAGAGCAAAGACAAGGTGGCTGTGGCCGATGTCCACCCTATCGTGGCGTCCCTTCTCTTCTCTCCTCCTTGAGCAGGGAGACCATCGGGGTGCAACCTGGCTGGGGCGGGGAGGTGGTGCAGGGCATTGCCAGAGCGGACCTGTCCATGGGCAAGGGACAGCGACCTCCTGGGCCAGGACATGTGACAGCTGCGCAGGCCTGGGCCCGGCGTGGCAGAGGTGCGCGAGAGCGGCCAGAAGAGGGCGCCAGAGAGCCAGGCGCGGCCCGCGGAGGAGCCCGGGCCGGCCCCGATACCCAGCTCCGCGCCGCGCGGACCCACCGAGCCCGTGCTCAGACGCCCCAGCTCCGCCGAGAAGCCGCTTGAGCCGGGTCCTTCTTCTTCCCCAAGTTCAGGCAGAGCCCGCGGAGCCATGGCCAGCCCTTCCAGCAGCTCCGAAGCCACTGGCAAGCCCCGAGGCAGGGATGGCAGTCCCAGGATGGGGGAGGAGGAAGTCCCTCCCGAAGAGAAGAGGCTGGGGCTGTAGCTGGAGGGGGGAAGCGCACAGCCCGAGGACTGCGAGGACGGGGAGGACCCGCCGCTACCGGGCAGGAAGGAGACCGGCACCCAGACAGGTGGCGACGGCAAAGGAGTAAGTGATGCGGGCGCGGGGGTCCGGGAGTGCCGGGGGCTCGGGGGTGCCGGGGACGCGACGAAGGGGCGTCGGGAGGCTCCGTGGCCGTCCCCGGGTTGAAGTTGGGAGTGCAGCCTTCATTCTGAACCCATTTAGGCAGCATGGGCAGCCCTCCTCGCCATGGGCAGGATCAGAGCCCCCCCGCCCAGTCTGGGGGTTGCTCCTGGATGCTGTCTGGGAGGCTTGCTCATGGTGACATCCTCATCTCCCCGTCCACGTTACCGCATTCAGAGCTTGGGTCACCTGGACACTGAACTCAGGTGAATTTTCTCTGAGATCCCGGGAGAAGGAGCAATGGGAAGGTGCATTCATGTCATCCTGCAGGCGGAATTCTCCACGAGTTTTGAGCAGCCTCGGGTTTCCCACCACCTCCAAATCATGGAAGACACACGGTAAGAGCAAAGACAAGGTGGCTGTGGCCGATGCCGCTCGCGCCGTATCCTTCCTCTTCTCCAGGTGCAGGCAGAGCCCCCCAGCCGTGGCCAGCCCTTCCGGCAGCTCCGAAGCCACTGGCAAGCCCCGAGGCAGGGATGGCCGGCCCAGGAGGGAGGAGGACGACGTCCCTCCCGAAGAGAAGAGGCTGCGGCTGTAGCTGGAGGGGGGAAGCGCAGAACCCGAGGACTGCGAGGACGGGGAGGACGCGCCGCGGCCAGGCAGGGAGGAGACCGGCACCCAGACAGGTGGCGAAGGCAGAGGAGTAAGTGACGCGGGCGCCGGGGTCCGGGGGTGAATGTCTTCTCAATTCTTTTAATTTCATTAAGGTGGTCATTTTTCTTCTTGTGGCCTCTGGAATGTGACACAGAACTCAAGGGACAGGAAGGAGATGAGTTGGAGGCTGGGACAGGGGTCCCTGCCAGGGATGCTGGTGACTCACGTGACAGTGTTGATGTGTGGAGTCCGGTGCCTGGTTTGGGGAATGTTCGTGGGATATGTTCCAAAGGACTGACAGACCTATCAGGTACTGGAGGTGAATGGTCAAGTCTGATCTCAGGGCTGACAGTGTCAGGCAAGGACAGGAAGTTGGCATTGGTCTCATTGGCTGAGGTTGTTGGGACCCAGGGGGCAATGTGTGCCAGGACAGATGGGTCTGGGGCTAGGAAGGCAGGTTTGGGCTGGCGACCCGGGCATGGGAGGCATCCCAGGTAGACAGTGGTTGAGGCTGTGGAAATGACCGCGATTGCCTGGGATGAGAGTGGAGACAGACAAGATGGAGGTTTTGCTTTAAGCCTGGGGAGCCCACCTCCCAGGTTCAAGCGATTCTCCTGCCTCAGCTTCCCAAGTAGCTGGGAATGCAGGTGCGTACCACCATGCCTGACTAACTTTTGTATTTTTAGTAGAGA